TCCTTTTGCTCAGCATAATGTTTCGTAGAGTCTTCGATTCATCCGTGGTGTTGCGTGGGTTGGGTAGTTCATTCCTTTCGATGAAAGTTTTTCACGGTGTTGGATGCACCGCAGTTTGTTTCTTCACTCACCTGTCGATGGAACTGGTGTTGTTTCCACTTAGAAACAGTTTTGAATAAGGCCACCATGAACACTTGTGTGCACAACTTTTTGGGAACATATGTCTCCATTTCTCTTGATAAATACCTAAGAGTGAAATTGCTGGGTCATGGGGGAGGTGTATGGTAACTTTATTTATTTATTTATTTAATTTTATTTTTTAGATGGAGTTTCGCCTTGTCACCCAGGCTGGAGTGCAATGGCACGGTCTTGGCTCACTGCAACCTCCATCTGCCTCCCAGGTTCAAATGATTCTCCTGCCTCAGCCTCCTGAGTAGCTGGGATTACAGGGGCCCACCACAACACCCAGCTAATTTTTGTATTTTTAGTAGAGACGAGTGCAGGCTGGTCTTGAACTCCTGACCTTGTGATCCACCCACCTTGGCCTCCCAAAGTGCTGCGATTACAGGCATGAGCCACCGCGCTCGGCAAAGTGTATGGTAACTTTATAAGAAATGTCCAAATAGTTCTCTAAAGTGGTTATACAGTTCTTTTTTTTTTTTTTTTTTTTTTTGAATTGAGATCTCATTCTGTTGCCTCGAGTGTAGTGGCACTATCATGGCTCACTGCAGCCTTGAACTCCTGGGCTCAAACGATTCTCCCACCTCAGTCTCCTGAGTAGCTGGGACTACAGGTGCACACTGCTATGTCCATCTAATTCTTCCTATTTTGTGTAGAGATGAGGGTCTCACTGAGTTACCCAGACTGGCCTCTAACTCCTGGCCTCAAGAGATCCTCCTGCCTCAGCTTCCCAAAGCTCTGAGATGATAGCATGAGCCCCTGCACTCCACCTCTCCTATTCTTTATAGCACTGAGGGTAAAAATGAAAAACCTGACAGAGAAACAATCGGAGGTGACAAGCCAAGGGTCGAGCAGGCCACATCTGGCCCTCAAGGATGCGTAATCATGAAACTTTGCAGAACTTCTCTAGAACAATCAGAAGTTCTGACCCCATTGGGCCTGTCTTCCCCCACGTGGAGCTGGGTCGTGGCTGTCCTCTTCAGCTGGGACACATGCTCTCGGGTCAGCCTCAGCTCCACCTGCCCGGCTTCACTCACTACCACGCCTCTTCTGTAGACACCCTGCACATGGCTAAGGCTCCCCAGACATTCCCAAGAAGTCAGGACTGGACCCCAGGTTGGCGAAGCAGTGCACCCTCGGTGGCACCCCACTGCCTTTCCTGGTGCTGTGGCCTCTGCTGCAGATCACAGATTCATGGCCTTCTGTCTGTCCCTCTTCTCCAATCCCAGCTGTTCCTTCTGTAAATCTGTCCCCCAGGGCAGGTCCCTCCCCCAAAGGCCCCATTCATACTGGTGTTGGTCAGTCACCCAGTGTTTGCTCACCCAGGCCACCCTTTATCCAGTCAAGCCACCCTCCACTGCTCCTGCAGGACTCTAGAGCCAGGTGGCCTGGGCTGAAATCTTGCTGTGTCACTTACAACCCGGGTGATCCTGGGCCGATGACTCATCTCCTCTACCTCTGTTACCTCGTCAGTAAGATAGAGATAACAGGACCTAACTTCGAGGGTTGTTGGAAAGACCAAGTGAGTAAAGGCATGTTGTGCCCTTAGAGCCTGGCACGTGTTCATCACTGCTATTATTTCTGGCTACTCGGTGCCAGGACAGGGGCCTCAGCTGAGGGCCCCCCAGAGCCTGGCAGGCCCAGTGAAGGAGTGAGATGGGGAGGCCACGACTCCTCCCCAGTCAGCAGCTGTCCTGTGGCCATGGGGGCCTGGTGAGGCCAGATCTTCAGGTTGTTCTAGAAAAGTGAGTATTCTAGAATTATGTTTCAAGCCTCTATCATTCACGCTTCCTTTAATCCCCGCTGCAGCTGAGGCTGGAGTTTGGAGTTTGACCCGCTTGGAGGCTCTCTCAGCAGCGGGCATATAGGAGGAAGGGTCACTGCTGTCTCCGGAAGCTCTTGGCTGCAAAGAGAGAGGATCCCGGGTATCTCCCTCCTTACAACCACCGCCACCTCCTAGTGCCTTAGAAGCCACTGACAGCCCCCAGGGCAGGTGAGCCCTGCATCTGGAATAAGGTAAGACACCCCCTGCCCCCAAACAGGTAGCCCTGGCATTTGACTGGCATTTGCCCTTCCTCAGGATCCAGAGGTCTCGTTCAGGACCATGGAGAGCGGCACCAGCAGCCCTCAGCCTCCACAGTTAGATCCCCTGGATGCGTTTCCCCAGAAGGGCTTGGAGCCTGGGGACATCGCGGTGCTAGTTCTGTACTTCCTCTTTGTCCTGGCTGTTGGACTATGGGTAAGCCAGGCCACTGGGGGATGGGGGATGAATCCCTCACCCACCTCTCTTCTTTTTTTTTCAGTCCACAGTGAAGACCAAAAGAGACACAGTGAAAGGCTACTTCCTGGCTGGAGGGGACATGGTGTGGTGGCCAGTAAGTGGTCTTTGGTTCAATTAAAGTCACTTCTCCAAGATCTGACCCGTCCATCTCCCCACAGGTGGGTGCATCCTTGTTTGCCAGCAATGTTGGAAGTGGACATTTCATTGGCCTGGCAGGGTCAGGTGCTGCTACGGGCATTTCTGTATCAGCTTATGAACTTAATGTAAGTATTTTACCTAGGGCATAGATGACATCGGGCCAAGTCCTGACTGTGTTTTCTTGAGCAGGGCTTGTTTTCTGTGCTGATGTTGGCCTGGATCTTCCTACCCATCTACATTGCTGGTCAGGTGAGTCGGGGGACATTGGGATGCTGTAGAATGCTGGTGGTGAAATCTCAGCTCTGGCCCTCAGGTCACCACGATGCCAGAATACCTACGGAAGCGCTTCGGTGGCATCAGAATCCCCATCATCCTGGCTGTACTCTACCTATTTATCTACATCTTCACCAAGATCTCGGTAAGGCAGGGACACAGCCTGGCCTCACCCATTTTGTTCATCCATCAACCTCCTTTCTTCACAGGTAGACATGTATGCAGGTGCCATCTTCATCCAGCAGTCTTTGCACCTGGATCTGTACCTGGCCATAGTTGGGCTACTGGCCATCACTGCTGTATACACGGTTGCTGGTAAGACTGAACAAAGGGTAACACCTAGCAGACCTGACCCTCACCTCCGTGCTCATCCCACCAGGTGGCCTGGCTGCTGTGATCTACACGGATGCCCTGCAGACGCTGATCATGCTTATAGGAGCGCTCACCTTGATGGGCTACAGTAAGTGGGGTCCCCGGGTCACTGGGGCGGACTTCCCGGAAAATAGGCTTCCTCTGAATTCTAGGTTTCGCCGCGGTTGGTGGGATGGAAGGACTGAAGGAGAAGTACTTCTTGGCCCTGGCTAGCAACCGGAGTGAGAACAGCAGCTGCGGGCTGCCCCGGGAAGATGCCTTCCATATTTTCCGAGATCCGCTGACATCTGATCTCCCGTGGCCGGGGGTCCTATTTGGAATGTCCATCCCATCCCTCTGGTACTGGTGCACGGATCAGGTACAGGACAGTGGCCTGAGCAAGTTTTTCCTTCCCAGTTTCCAACCCCCTTGATCTTTTCCAGGTGATTGTCCAGCGGACTCTGGCTGCCAAGAACCTGTCCCATGCCAAAGGAGGTGCTCTGATGGCTGCATACCTGAAGGTGCTGCCCCTCTTCATAATGGTGTTCCCTGGGATGGTCAGCCGCATCCTCTTCCCAGGTGAGAACACAGCTGGGGGAAGAGGTCATTGGTGCTCACCTCTGGGCCTGTGTTTCCTTCGTAGATCAAGTGGCCTGTGCAGATCCAGAGATCTGCCAGAAGATCTGCAGCAACCCCTCAGGCTGTTCGGACATCGCGTATCCCAAACTCGTGCTGGAACTCCTGCCCACAGGTAATGTCCCTTCACTCCTGAATCAAGTCCCCACCGAGGCCCATGACCTCCCTTCCGCCCCCAGGGCTCCGTGGGCTGATGATGGCTGTGATGGTGGCGGCTCTCATGTCCTCCCTCACCTCCATCTTTAACAGTGCCAGCACCATCTTCACCATGGACCTCTGGAATCACCTCCGGCCTCGGGCATCTGAGAAGGAGCTCATGATTGTGGGCAGGTAAGTCCCCACTGGGTGGGGCTGGGGCAGGGTGCTAATTTGTGCCTCTCGCCGCCGGCACCAGGGTGTTTGTGCTGCTGCTGGTCCTGGTCTCCATCCTCTGGATCCCTGTGGTCCAGGCCAGCCAGGGCGGCCAGCTCTTCATCTATATCCAGTCCATCAGCTCCTACCTGCAGCCGCCTGTGGCGGTGGTCTTCATCATGGGATGTTTCTGGAAGAGGACCAATGAAAAGGTAGCTCTGGATGGCTCCCACTATGCCAGAACGTCTCTAAGATGATCTTGCTCTGATTTTGCAGGGTGCCTTCTGGGGCCTGATCTCGGGCCTGCTCCTGGGCTTGGTTAGGCTGGTCCTGGACTTTATTTACGTGCAGCCTCGATGCGACCAGCCAGATGAGCGCCCGGTCCTGGTGAAGAGCATTCACTACCTCTACTTCTCCATGATCCTGTCCACGGTCACCCTCATCACTGTCTCCACCGTGAGCTGGTTCACAGAGCCACCCTCCAAGGAGATGGTACATTTGGGCTGATGGCTAGATCCGTTGAGCACAAATCTCATCATTCATCCCTGCTCCTTAGGTCAGCCACCTGACCTGGTTTACTCGTCACGACCCCGTGGTCCAGAAGGAACAAGCACCACCAGCAGCTCCCTTGTCTCTTACCCTCTCTCAGAACGGGATGCCAGAGGCCAGCAGCAGCAGCAGCGTCCAGTTCGAGATGGTTCAAGAAAACACGTCTAAAACCCACAGCTGTGAGTAGCTTCTCTCCTCAGTTACAGCAAGATCTACGGTCTTCCTTTGCTGGGTTCTTTCTAGGTGACATGACCCCAAAGCAGTCCAAAGTGGTGAAGGCCATCCTGTGGCTCTGTGGAATACAGGAGAAGGGCAAGGAAGAGCTCCCGGCCAGAGCAGAAGCCATCATAGTTTCCCTGGAAGAAAACCCCTTGGTGAAGACCCTCCTGGACGTCAACCTCATTTTCTGCGTGAGCTGCGCCATCTTTATCTGGGGCTATTTTGCTTAGTGTGGGGTGAACCCAGGGGTCCAAACTCTGTTTCTCTTCAGTGCTCCATTTTTTTAATGAAAGAAAAAATAATAAAGCTTTTGTTTACCACAAGGCTTCCAAGTGTTTATAGACCATTTTCAACA